CCACCTCCCAAGTAAGACGTGCTCTGCTCTGGCAAGAAGCCATGGGGCCTGCATATTTCTCAGAAAGGCAAAGATTCTTCCTCTGGGTACCTTCTTCCAGAACCTAGGACCAAAAGATCCCCTAGAGGTCATGTGGTTCCTCTCTTTTTAGACCAAAACGAATGCAGCTCAACCACTCTGAAGAGAAGTTCTCGACAATCTTCAAATAGTTTTCACGGATAGCCTGTTTTGTGTCTCACTGTTCCCTAAAGTCAGGAAAATCTTAGACTCTTGCCCTGAAAGGTATCACTAATAGCAACAGCCTGTAGGATTGTTTTATCCTAAAGAAAGTAAGTCGAATGCCCCTTATGAAGATCAGACAAAAAGCAATAAGGCTACATCGTGACATAAATCCAAATAAATACAACGGCAGCTAAAAATCTTTTTTTTTTTTTTTTTTTTGAGACGGAGTCTCACTCCGTGGCCCAGGCTGGAGTGCAGTCGCACGATCTCGGCTCACTGCAACCTCCACCTCCTGGGTTCAAGCGATTCTCCTGCCTCAGCCTCCCAAGTAGCTGGGATTACAGGCGTACGCCACCATGTCTGGCTAATTTTTGTATTTTTATTGGAGACAGGGTTTCACCATGTTGGTCAGGCTGGTCTTGAACTCCTGACCTCACGATCCACCCGCCTCAGCTTCCCAAAGTGCTGGGATTACAGGCGTGAGCCACCATGTCTGGCTAAAAGTCTTAAATATCCCCTACACCCCAACCTTAACTCCAGTCTTTCCTTTGTCTCTGTACTTTGCAGGTCTCTGACAGCCTGGCAGAAAACCTGGCCTTGCCTCTACTACCCGAATGACCTTACATGTGGGATTTAACCTCTCTGTGCCTCAGGGTCCTCATCGATAAAATAGGGATATTTAATCCCCACAAAGGTTGCTGTGAAGTTTAAATGTGTCATTGTAAGGAAAGTGCTTAGCACAGTGCCCGGTACACAGAAGGGACTCGATAGCCACTAGCAAGCATCTCCCTCGTTATTTTGCAGCATTATCACCGGTGTCTCCATTCAGTTAACTTGTCTTAGAGGCTCCAACAAACAAGACCAAGCCAGTGCCTAGCCGGAGGCGGGCGGCACGGGACCGTTTTCTAGTTTTTTTTTCTTTCTTCTTTTTCAACCTTGGCAAAGAGATAACGCCCTGAACAACGAGGAGGCCTCAGGATGGCCATGGAGGTGAGTCCGAAAGAGGAAATCAGAGCCCGAAGGGAATCTATAAGAAGTCTGCTCTACCTTGCAGGTTTGGACGCCCGCTCCAAGCGCTGGTTAAAAATAATATGGAGACGGCACGGGATTTGGCCTCTAGAAAATATAGGTAATGTGGAAATTAAATCATTAAGTTCATTTAATGCACTGACTGTCACTCTATGTTCTCCTAGGTCCCATTGAAGATGTGCAGGCGTCTGCACACGGCGGTGTGGAGGAGAATATGACATCAGATATTGTAAGATGTATTTCTTTCTCTGGAAGAGAAATCCAATGCACTGACTGTCACTATGTTCTCCTAGATTTGGTCGAAGATCTCAGTGAATACCCATCTGTCCATCTTGAAGACCTCATGACACCGGAGATGGTAAGATGCATTTCTCTGTCTGGAACAGAAATTCCTCATGGCGTTTTCCTTTCTCCTATTGTAGGCAAAGGAGAGACGCGAAGATTACCTCTGTAAGTATATCTATATATATATATAGATATATTTTTGAGACAAAGTCTTGTTCTTTTCCCCTAGGCTGGGTTAACATGGCACAATCTCGGCTCAATGAACCCATCAGCTCCCAGGTTTGAGGACTTCTCCGGCTTCCGCATCCCGAGTAGCTGGGATTACGGACGCCTGCCACCACACCCAGCTCAAATCATTTTATGAATGCATATTTCCATCTGGGTGAAAAAAAAATCACAAGCCTCTCTCTCTTCCTACTGAGCACCTGTGAACAGTGACCTGCAGTTTGTGGCTGCAGCCAGTCCTCATGGAGCCTGCTGTTCTTACATTTCATTCTGAGGCTCACATTCTCAGTCACCATGCAGAAGAACACCCGCCCCATCCTGGGTCATTACAGAGTGGGCCAATCCATCTGCTGCATCTGAGGAGCTGGGTCCAGCTTCTACGGTGAATCCATATATTTCTGTATTTCCTGGATAAGGAAGAGGAAAGGAGCTGAGCTGGTGGAGGAAGAAGATCTAATATTAACTGACTCCTTATTTTGTACCAGGTACTGTGTTAGTTACATATTTTATCTCATGTCATATCCCCTCTCAATTCTTATGTATTTACAGTCAAGGACGTGTCAACATAGAGACTTAGGAGGACAAAGTGAACTTCCTGATCCCCAACAGGCAGATCCCCAAAAGCCAAAATGTATGTGTCACCTTGGAAGATGACGCACCAGGAAGAATGGGGAGGAGGGAGGAGGAAAAACTGCTGATGAGGCCGACTCGCTCTTTGGGGCTTATCATATCAGCAAAGCCAGCTCTTTTGAGATGGAAGAACAAAGATGTTTCTCCTCTGTGAGGAGGTGACAGTGGTGTTCTGGGTGAAGGAGAGCAGCTTTGTCCTGGAAGGAATCTGACTTGGAAGGAGGCCCAGTTGTCCAGCAGGTACCTGTTCCCTTTCTGCTCTGGCTTCCAAATATTTGCTGATTTACCTTTTTTCTTTCCACAGTGGATATGACGTCAGATATTGACACAGCCAACAATCGACTCATCATTTCTGAAGACCTGTGGAGTGTCCATTGTGGATTTCTTAGAACCGCACAGAGTATGCCGAGATTCAAACAAGTCATCTGTGTCCTGGGCTCCCCTCGCTTCACCTCTGGACACCATTACTGGGAGGTAGACATGGGGACAGGCAAATAATGGGATTTTTTTCTTCCCTTGTGCACTTTTCCCCTGGCAGTGGACATGGCTGCACTCTTCCAAGAAGCAAGCAGCTGTCCCGTCTGCTCAGACTATCTAGAGAAACCAATGTCCCTGGAGTGTGGATGCGCTGTCTGCTTCAAGTGCATCAATTCACTGCAGAAGGAGCCCCATGGGGAGGATCTACTTTGCTGTTGCTGTTCCATGGTCTCTCAGAAGAACAAAATCAGGCCCAGTTGGCAGCTAGAGAGGCTGGCTTCCCACATCAAGGAACTGGAGCCCAAGCTGAAGAAGATTCTGCAGATGAACCCAAGGATGCGGAAGTTCCAAGGTGAGGGATCTGTATACACTGCCCCCTTCCTAATTTTCTGATCAACTTTTTTTCCTTTTCACAGTGGATATGACCTTGGATGCCGACACAGCCAACAACTTCCTCCTCATTTCTGACGACCTCAGGAGCGTCCGAAGTGGGTGCATCACACAGAATCGGCAAGACCTTGCCGAGAGATTTGACGTGTCCATTTGCATCCTGGGCTCCCCTCGCTTTACCTGTGGCCGCCACTACTGGGAGGTGGACGTGGGAACAAGCACAGAATGGGACCTGGGAGTCTGCAGAGAATCTGTTCACCGCAAAGGGAGGATCCATCTGACCACAGAGCGTGGATTCTGGACTGTGAGTTTGAGGGATGGAAGCCGCCTCTCTGCCAGCACGGTGCCGCTGACTTTCCTCTTCGTAGACCGCAAGTTACAGCGAGTGGGGATTTTTCTGGATATGGGCATGCAGAACGTTTCCTTTTTTGATGCTGAAGGTGGTTCCCATGTCTATACATTCAGGAGTGTCTCTGCTGAGGAGCCACTGCACTTGTTTTTTGCTCCTCCAAGTCCACCTAATGGTGATAAGAGTGTCTTGAGTATCTGTCCTGTGATAAACCCGGGCACTACTGATGCTCCAGTCCATCCTGGGGAGGCCAAATAAGCCCCCACTGCAAAAAAACAAAAAACAGGTTAAGAAAATTACTTGGGTGGGCAGACTTAGGAACGCTCTACTCGGTAAAAGCGTTATACAAAGTCATAGGAGAAAAATATGGGACAATTCATGATTATACTTAATCTAATTTGATTAGTTTATAAATTGAGTCCTAAGTATTAATTATTGCCACCATCCAACTCATTGAGTCTTATGGTTCACATCTTGTTTCCTATAGAAATATTCTGTATTCTGGGATCAATTTCCAAATGCTTTTTTATTTCTGTAAGTTCAAATTAATGTATTATAGAAGTTATGAGTTAAATAAACATTGGAATATCACCTAATGGATTATGTGACTTTCTTTCCTCAGC